GCTTTAAAGGTATTTTGATTTTATCTTATTTGCTTATCAATATTTTCTAATTTTTATATTAAACAATAATTGTATAGTAAAACAATTTTTAAAGATTACAATATAGTATGATTGATACAACAATAAATATGAATAAGGTACACAATTACAACTCCCTCTTGAGTAATTCAGGAAAGATTTTCTATGGGAAGCCTAAATTGGATTTTGAAGAATAATTAGTTCACTAGGCAGACAATGAGGAAAGACATTCTAAGAAAAAATATGAAATAACATATCCCATGGTATATTGAGGAAGTTTGAAATATTACTAGTTAATTACTGTTGGAGTACAAAGAGAAATATGGAGGGGAGAAATGGAGCTGGAAAAAAGCCACAGCCCAGATCATGAGGAACCATGGATACCATGCTAACAAGCACGCATTTCTTCCTAAGGTTATATGGTGTTTGAAATGAAAGCTATGGTGATGAATGGCCAATAAGGGGTCTGGTAAATTGAGGTACTTAATGAGTTAAAGGATGGCCTGGAGCCATTATCCAATTCAAAAGGTAATAACAATACCAAAGATGACACTTTGGCTGGAATACCATTTAAGAACATTTAGCTTAGAATGGGAGAGTTTGACTAGATGATCTTTACAGTCCTTTTAATCATCAATTTCCATGATTTTTTGACATTTGGGCCATGATGTCCCTGCACACACTCCATTCAACTTCTATTAAAATCCACACAATTTGTTGTCAATATATTGTGCTAGATAGTTTGATGAATACAAAAACAGGCCTTTCTGCAGTGTCCTGACCCTTTGGCAGGTGGGGCTGAGAGTAGCCCAGATTTGGGAACTGCTAATGCAATCTTAGGTGAACCTGTAAGGAAGTCAGGAAGAAGGTAAACACCTGGGAGGTGGAGATAGAGGTGGAGATGGGCTTGTTTAGGAGTAAATTAGGACATCTCAAAATTAGCAACTCCTCCCTAAGAGGGACCATTATTCCCTCTATAAAAAGGCCACTCTGCCCAACTCGCAGCACCCTGAAAGCTGTTTCTGTCTCTACCCTACTTGTTCCTCTGGTGAGCTAGGTAAGTGAGCAGTTCAACTCCGCTCAAGGGTAAAGGGGTTGGTCTCTCTTTTTCCTCCCTTTAGGTTACTCAAACTTGCAAAAAAAAAAATGCCTAAACTCCTACAAGGCGTCATCACTGTCATCGATGTTTTCTACCAATATGCCACCCAGCATGGGGAGTATGATACGTTGAACAAGGCAGAGCTGAAAGAACTTCTGGAAAATGAGTTTCATCAAATTCTGAAGGTAAGAACTCCACGCCAGGATGGAGTTATGCAAGAGCTACTCTTTGTACCTTTCTCTTATACAGAATCCAAACGATCCAGATACTGTGGATATCATCTTGCAAAGTCTGGATCGAGACCATAACAAGAAAGTGGATTTTACTGAGTATCTTCTGATGATATTCAAGCTGGTTCAGGCTCGTAATAAAATCATTGGCAAAGATTACTGCCAAGTTTCAGGGTCAAAGCTGAGAGATGACACTCACCAGCACCAAGAGGAACAAGAAGAAACTGAAAAAGAGGAGAACAAACGGCAAGAATCCTCTTTTAGTCATTCAAGTTGGAGTGCAGGAGAGAATGATTCCTATTCCAGAAACGTCAGAGGAAGTCTTAAACCTGGGACTGAATCCATATCCAGAAGACTGAGTTTTCAAAGAGACTTTTCTGGCCAACATAACTCCTACTCAGGTCAGTCTTCCAGCTATGGTGAGCAAAACTCCGACTCCCATCAGTCTTCAGGCCGCGGCCAATGTGGGTCTGGGTCAGGGCAGTCTCCCAACTATGGCCAACACGGCTCTGGCTCCGGACAGTCTTCCAGCAATGACACACATGGGTCTGGCTCAGGCCAGTCTTCTGGCTTTAGTCAACACAAGTCTAGCTCAGGGCAGTCCTCTGGTTACAGTCAGCATGGATCTGGCTCAGGTCACTCCTCTGGCTACGGACAACACGGCTCTAGGTCAGGACAGTCATCTAGGGGTGAACGACACAGATCTAGCTCAGGTTCGTCTTCCAGCTATGGTCAGCATGGGTCTGGTTCCCGTCAGTCTTTGGGCCACGGCCGACAAGGGTCTGGATCTCGCCAGTCTCCTAGCCACGTCCGACATGGGTCCGGTTCGGGGCACTCCTCCAGCCACGGCCAACACGGGTCTGGCTCAAGTTACTCTTACAGCCGTGGCCATTATGAGTCTGGCTCAGGCCAGACTTCTGGCTTTGGGCAACATGAGTCTGGCTCAGGACAGTCCTCTGGCTATAGTAAGCATGGTTCTGGCTCAGGTCACTCCTCTAGCCAGGGACAACATGGATCTACGTCAGGGCAGGCATCAAGCTCTGGCCAACATGGCTCCAGCTCACGTCAGTCTTCCAGCTATGGTCAGCATGAGTCTGCCTCCCGTCACTCTTCAGGCCGCGGCCAACACAGCTCTGGATCTGGCCAGTCTCCAGGCCACGGCCAGCGTGGGTCTGGGTCAGGGCAGTCTCCCAGCTCCGGCCAACATGGGACTGGCTTTGGTCGATCTTCCAGCAGTGGCCCATATGTGTCTGGTTCAGGCTACTCTTCTGGCTTTGGTCACCACGAGTCTAGCTCAGAGCATTCCTCTGGTTACACTCAGCATGGATCTGGCTCAGGTCACTCCTCCGGCCACGGACAACACGGCTCTAGGTCAGGACAGTCATCTAGGGGTGAACGACAAGGATCTAGTGCAGGTTCATCTTCCAGCTATGGTCAGCATGGGTCTGGCTCCCGTCAATCTTTGGGACACAGCCGACATGGGTCTGGATCTGGCCAGTCTCCTAGCCCTAGCCGTGGCCGACATGAGTCTGGTTCCAGGCAGTCTTCCAGCTATGGCCCACATGGGTATGGCTCAGGGAGGTCTTCAAGCCGTGGCCCATATGAGTCTGGCTCCGGTCACTCTTCTGGCTTAGGTCACCAAGAGTCTCGCTCAGGACAGTCCTCTGGCTACGGTCAACACGGATCTAGCTCGGGTCATTCCTCTACCCATGGGCAACATGGTTCTACATCAGGACAGTCATCGAGCTGTGGCCAACATGGAGCTACCTCAGGTCAGTCTTCCAGCCACGGTCAGCATGGCTCTGGCTCAAGTCAGTCTTCTCGCTATGGCCAACAGGGCTCTGGATCTGGCCAGTCTCCTAGTCGCGGCCGACATGGGTCCGATTTTGGGCACTCTTCCAGCTACGGCCAACATGGGTCTGGCTCCGGTTGGTCTTCAAGCAATGGCCCACATGGGTCTGTCTCAGGCCAGTCTTCCGGCTTTGGTCACAAGTCTGGCTCAGGGCAGTCCTCTGGTTACAGTCAGCATGGATCTGGCTCAAGTCACTCCTCCGGCTACAGAAAACACGGCTCTAGGTCAGGACAGTCATCTAGGAGTGAACAACACGGATCTAGCTCAGGTTTGTCTTCCAGCTATGGTCAGCATGGGTCGGGCTCCCATCAATCTTCGGGCCACGGCCGACAAGGGTCTGGATCTGGCCACTCTCCTAGCCGTGTCCGACATGGGTCCAGTTCAGGGCACTCCTCCAGCCACGGCCAACACGGGTCTGGCACAAGTTGTTCTTCCAGCTGTGGCCATTATGAGTCTGGCTCAGGCCAGGCTTCTGGTTTTGGGCAACACGAGTCTGGCTCAGGACAGGGCTATAGTCAGCATGGTTCTGCCTCAGGTCACTTCTCTAGCCAGGGACGACATGGATCTACGTCAGGGCAGTCATCAAGCTCCGGCCAACATGACTCTAGCTCAGGTCAATCTTCCAGCTATGGTCAGCATGAGTCTGCCTCCCATCACGCTTCGGGCCGCGGCCGACATGGCTCTGGATCTGGCCAGTCTCCAGGCCACGGCCAGCGTGGGTCTGGGTCAGGGCAGTCTCCCAGCTATGGCCGACATGGGTCTGGCTCCGGTCGGTCTTCCAGCAGTGGCCGACATGGGTCTGGCTCAGGCCAGTCTTCTGGCTTTGGTCACAAGTCTAGCTCAGGGCAGTCCTCTGGTTACACTCAGCATGGATCTGGCTCAGGTCACTCCTCCAGCTACGAACAACACGGCTCTAGGTCAGGACAGTCATCTAGGAGCGAACAACATGGATCTAGCTCAGGTTCGTCTTCCAGCTATGGTCAGCATGGGTCTGGCTCCCGTCAGTCTTTGGGCCACGGCCAACATGGGTCTGGATCTGGCCAGTCTCCTAGCCCTAGCCGTGGCCGACATGGGTCTGGTTCCGGGCAGTCTTCCAGCTATGGCCCATATAGGTCTGGCTCAGGGTGGTCTTCAAGCCGTGGCCCATATGAGTCTGGCTCCGGTCACTCTTCTGGCTTAGGTCACCGAGAGTCTCGCTCAGGACAGTCCTCTGGCTACGGTCAACATGGATCTAGCTCAGGTCATTCCTCTACCCATGGGCAACACGGTTCTACATCAGGACAGTCATCGAGCTGTGGCCAACATGGAGCTAGCTCAGGTCAGTCTTCCAGCCACGGTCAGCATGGCTCTGGCTCAAGTCAGTCTTCTGGCTATGGCCGACAGGGCTCTGGATCTGGCCAGTCTCCAGGCCACGGCCAGCGTGGGTCTGGGTCAAGGCAGTCTCCCAGCTACGGCCGACATGGGTCTGGCTCCGGTCGGTCTTCCAGCAGTGGCCAACATGGGTCTGGCTTAGGCGAGTCTTCTGGCTTTGGTCACCACGAGTCTAGCTCAGGGCAGTCCTCTAGTTACAGTCAGCATGGGTCTGGCTCAGGTCACTCCTCTGGCTACGGACAACACGGCTCTAGATCAGGACAGTCATCTAGGGGTGAACGACACGGATCTAGCTCAGGTTCGTCTTCCCACTATGGTCAGCATGGGTCTGGCTCCCGTCAGTCTTCGGGCCACGGCCGACAAGGGTCTGGATCTGGCCATTCCCCTAGCCGCGGCCGACATGGGTCCGGTTTGGGGCACTCCTCCAGCCACGGCCAACATGGGTCTGGCTCAGGTCGTTCTTCCAGCCGTGGCCCATATGAGTCTCGCTCGGGTCACTCTTCTGTCTTTGGTCAACATGAGTCTGGCTCAGGACATTCCTCTGCTTACAGTCAGCATGGTAGTGGCTCAGGGCACTTCTGTAGCCAAGGACAGCATGGTTCTACATCAGGACAGTCATCAACCTTTGACCAGGAGGGATCTAGCACAGGCCAGTCTTCCAGCTATGGCCACCGTGGCTCTGGCTCCAGTCAGTCTTCTGGCTATGGCCGACATGGGGCTGGATCTGGCCAGTCTCCTAGTCGCGGCCGACATGGGTCCGGTTCTGGGCACTCTTCCAGCTACGGCCAACATGGGTCTGGCTCCGGTTGGTCTTCCAGCAGTGGCCGACATGGGTCTGGCTCAGGTCAGTCTTCTGGATTTGGTCACCACGAGTCTAGCTCATGGCAGTCCTCTGGTTGCACTCAGCATGGATCTGGCTCAGGTCACTCCTCCAGCTACGAACAACACGGCTCTAGGTCAGGACAGTCATCTAGGGGTGAACGACACGGATCTAGCTCAGGTTCATCTTCCAGCTATGGTCAGCATGGGTCTGGCTCCCGTCAGTCTTTGGGCCACGGCCAACATGGGTCTGGATCTGGCCAGTCTCCTAGCCCTAGCCGTGGCCGACATGGGTCTGGTTCTGGGCAGTCTTCCAGCTACAGCCCATATGGGTCTGGCTCAGGGTGGTCTTCCAGCCGTGGCCCATATGAGTCTGGCTCCAGTCACTCTTCTGGCTTAGGTCACCGAGAGTCTCGCTCAGGACAGTCCTCTGGCTACGGTCAACATGGATCTAGCTCAGGTCATTCCTCTACCCATGGGCAACATGGTTCTACATCAGGACAGTCATCGAGCTGTGGCCAACATGGAGCTAGCTCAGGTCAGTCTTCCAGCCACGGTCAGCATGGCTCTGGCTCAAGTCAGTCTTCTGGCTATGGCCGACAGGGCTCTGGATCTGGCCAGTCTCCAGGCCACGGCCAGCGTGGGTCTGGGTCAAGGCAGTCTCCCAGCTACGGCCGACATGGGTCTGGCTCCGGTCGGTCTTCCAGCAGTGGCCAACATGGGTCTGGCTTAGGCGAGTCTTCTGGCTTTGGTCACCACGAGTCTAGCTCAGGGCAGTCCTCTAGTTACAGTCAGCATGGGTCTGGCTCAGGTCACTCCTCTGGCTACGGACAACACGGCTCTAGATCAGGACAGTCATCTAGGGGTGAACGACACGGATCTAGCTCACGTTCGTCTTCCCGCTATGGTCAGCATGGGTCTGGCTCCCGTCAGTCTTCGGGCCACGGCCGACAAGGGTCTGGATCTGGCCAGTCCCCTAGCCGCGGCCGACATGGGTCCGGTTTGGGGCACTCCTCCAGCCACGGCCAACATGGGTCTGGCTCAGGTCGTTCTTCCAGCCGTGGCCCATATGAGTCTCGCTCGGGTCACTCTTCTGTCTTTGGTCAACATGAGTCTGGCTCAGGACATTCCTCTGCTTACAGTCAGCATGGTAGTGGCTCAGGGCACTTCTGTAGCCAAGGACAGCATGGTTCTACATCAGGACAGTCATCAACCTTTGACCAGGAGGGATCTAGCACAGGTCAGTCTTCCAGCCACGGTCAGCATGGCTCTGGCTCAAGTCAGTCTTCTAGCTATGGCCAACAGGGCTCTGGATCTGGCCAGTCTCCTAGTCGCGGCCGACATGGGTCCGGTTCCGGGCACTCTTCCAGCTACGGCCAACATGGGTCTGGCTCCGGTTGGTCTTCCAGCAGTGGCCGACATGGGTCTGGCTCAGGTCAGTCTTCTGGATTTGGTCACCATGAGTCTAGCTCATGGCAGTCCTCTGGTTACACTCAGCATGGATCTGGCTCAGGTCACTCCTCCAGCTACGAACAACACGGCTCTAGGTCAGGACAGTCATCTAGGGGTGAACAACACGGATCTAGCTCAGGTTCATCTTCCAGCTATGGTCAGCATGGGTCTGGCTCCCGTCAGTCTTTGGGCCACGGCCAACATGGGTCTGGATCTGGCCAGTCTCCTAGCCCTAGCCGTGGCCGACATGGGTCTGGTTCTGGGCAGTCTTCCAGCTACGGCCCATATGGGTCTGGCTCAGGGTGGTCTTCCAGCCGTGGCCCATATGAGTCTGGCTCCGGTCACTCTTCTGGCTTAGGTCACCGAGAGTCTCGCTCAGGACAGTCCTCTGGCTACGGTCAACATGGATCTAGCTCAGGTCATTCCTCTACCCATGGGCAACATGGTTCTGCATCAGGACAGTCATCGAGCTGTGGCCAACATGGAGCTAGCTCAGGTCAGTCTTCCAGCCACGGTCAGCATGGCTCTGGCTCAAGTCAGTCTTCTGGCTATGGCCGACAGGGCTCTGGATCTGGCCAGTCTCCAGGCCACGGCCAGCGTGGGTCTGGGTCAAGGCAGTCTCCCAGCTATGGCCGACATGGGTCTGGCTCCGGTCGGTCTTCCAGCAGTGGCCAACATGGGCCTGGCTTAGGCGAGTCTTCTGGCTTTGGTCACCACGAGTCTAGCTCAGGGCAGTCCTCTAGTTACAGTCAGCATGGGTCTGGCTCAGGTCACTCCTCTGGCTACGGACAACACGGCTCTAGATCAGGACAGTCATCTAGGGGTGAACGACACGGATCTAGCTCAGGTTCGTCTTCCCGCTATGGTCAGCATGGGTCTGGCTCCCGTCAGTCTTCGGGCCACGGCCGACAAGGGTCTGGATCTGGCCATTCCCCTAGCCGCGGCCGACATGGGTCCGGTTCGGGGCACTCCTCCAGCCACGGCCAACATGGGTCTGGCTCAGGTCGTTCTTCCAGCCGTGGCCCATATGAGTCTCGCTCGGGTCACTCTTCTGTCTTTGGTCAACATGAGTCTGGCTCAGGACATTCCTCTGCTTACAGTCAGCATGGTAGTGGCTCAGGGCACTTCTGTAGCCAAGGACAGCATGGTTCTACATCAGGACAGTCATCAACCTTTGACCAGGAGGGATCTAGCACAGGTCAGTCTTCCAGCCACGGTCAGCATGGCTCTGGCTCAAGTCAGTCTTCTAGCTATGGCCAACAGGGCTCTGGATCTGGCCAGTCTCCTAGTCGCGGCCGACATGGGTCCGGTTCCGGGCACTCTTCCAGCTACGGCCAACATGGGTCTGGCTCCGGTTGGTCTTCCAGCAGTGGCCGACATGGGTCTGGCTCAGGTCAGTCTTCTGGATTTGGTCACCACGAGTCTAGCTCATGGCAGTCCTCTGGTTACACTCAGCATGGATCTGGCTCAGGTCACTCCTCCAGCTACGAACAACACGGCTCTAGGTCAGGACAGTCATCTAGGGGTGAACGACACGGATCTAGCTCAGGTTCATCTTCCAGCTATGGTCAGCATGGGTCTGGCTCCCGTCAGTCTTTGGGCCACGGCCAACATGGGTCTGGATCTGGCCAGTCTCCTAGCCCTAGCCGTGGCCGACATGGGTCTGGTTCTGGGCAGTCTTCCAGCTACAGCCCATATGGGTCTGGCTCAGGGTGGTCTTCCAGCCGTGGCCCATATGAGTCTGGCTCCGGTCACTCTTCTGGCTTAGGTCACCGAGAGTCTCGCTCAGGACAGTCCTCTGGCTACGGTCAACATGGATCTAGCTCAGGTCATTCCTCTACCCATGGGCAACATGGTTCTACATCAGGACAGTCATCGAGCTGTGGCCAACATGGAGCTAGCTCAGGTCAGTCTTCCAGCCACGGTCAGCATGGCTCTGGCTCAAGTCAGTCTTCTGGCTATGGCCGACAGGGCTCTGGATCTGGCCAGTCTCCAGGCCACGGCCAGCGTGGGTCTGGGTCAAGGCAGTCTCCCAGCTACGGCCGACATGGGTCTGGCTCCGGTCGGTCTTCCAGCAGTGGCCAACATGGGTCTGGCTTAGGCGAGTCTTCTGGCTTTGGTCACCACGAGTCTAGCTCAGGGCAGTCCTCTAGTTACAGTCAGCATGGGTCTGGCTCAGGTCACTCCTCTGGCTACGGACAACACGGCTCTAGATCAGGACAGTCATCTAGGGGTGAACGACACGGATCTAGCTCAGGTTCGTCTTCCCACTATGGTCAGCATGGGTCTGGCTCCCGTCAGTCTTCGGGCCACGGCCGACAAGGGTCTGGATCTGGCCAGTCCCCTAGCCGCGGCCGACATGGGTCCGGTTTGGGGCACTCCTCCAGCCACGGCCAACATGGGTCTGGCTCAGGTCGTTCTTCCAGCCGTGGCCCATATGAGTCTCGCTTGGGTCACTCTTCTGTCTTTGGTCAACATGAGTCTGGCTCAGGACATTCCTCTGCTTACAGTCAGCATGGTAGTGGCTCAGGGCACTTCTGTAGCCAAGGACAGCATGGTTCTACATCAGGACAGTCATCAACCTTTGACCAGGAGGGATCTAGCACAGGCCAGTCTTCCAGCTATGGCCACCGTGGCTCTGGCTCCAGTCAGTCTTCTGGCTATGGCCGACATGGGGCTGGATCTGGCCAGTCTCTTAGCCACGGCCGACACGGGTCTGGTTCAGGGCAGTCTTCCAGCTACGGCCAACATGGGTCTGGCTCAGGACAGTCCTCTGGTTATAGTCAGCATGGAAGTGGCTCAGGGCAAGATGGGTATTCTTATTGCAAAGGAGGAAGTAACCATGATGGGGGAAGTTCTGGCTCATATTTTCTCAGTTTTCCTAGTAGCACTTCACCCTATGAATATGTCCAAGAGCAGAGGTGCTACTTTTATCAGTGAATAATAAACATAAATGCAATTTACTCAAGTAGCAATTTAAGAAATAGGAAAGTCATCTATGAATTCATCATGAAAGACAAGCAATCCATCATGAAATTCGTTCTAAAAGTGAATCAATGCATTTCTGTCTCTTTCTTTAGAGCCTAAAACTGTAGCATATATCTTGTTATGGGGTTCCTTCCAAAGACTGTTAGGCATTTGTGCTACTTTGTTAGAAAATACTGAGTGGAATAACTTGTTAGAATGAGGGTTAAACTTTGAGGAATAATGAAAAGCTTTTAAAGAGCTTTGGGTTTAGTTGGAGTTGTCTTTTTGAGAGCTCATCATTCATTTATAGATGGTGCCAAAGCTAACCTTACATTTCTTAGAAGCAAAATATTACAAATGCATTACCAGTCCTAGATACAAAGCTTTGTTTTACAGCAATTAGTGTACCCTAATTTTTAGTGTGCCCCAAGTTTGGTGTGTCCCAATTTTTGGTATTGTGGCAGAAGGTGAAGGCTCTGAAAGCAAAGATGCAGCAGCGGTAGTGTCTTTACTTATCAAAACCATCAAGTCCTTTTTCTTGGGTATATATTTAATCAGTAAGTTAATTAGTGGCATAAAAAAGTAGCATCAGGGTCTTTTCCCAAGCCAGTGAGCAAGAGCATTATTTCATAAAGAATAGGGATTTATCATTTCAGGAAAAAAAAAAACATTCAAATGTGGGCTTTAGCTTGTTTTCAGCAGAAAGATCTTGCTCCCTATTTCTAAGAGGCTGCTCAATATTGGGAAATATATTGAGGAGTTATTCCATGGAAATACAATGCTTTCCACCTACTACTGTAGTTCAATAACGTTTCCACCTGAAAAAATATCATCCATGCCCAGATGAAAAGGAAGAGTATCTGTCACTGCTACATAGTTCCTTAATTTGACTGTAACACATTTGTTTCAAGTCTTTGGATTCAAACAACCGGATTGTATTAAAATTGACAATAAATAAATGTTGATTAAATACTAAGACTTTTCTCATCTGTGCTTCATTTCACT